GGAAGGGTAAAATATCCGAAGATTTGAACTCCAAAAGAAACAAAATGATTCTATGCAAACGTTTCCTACTTAAAACTCATTCATTGGACAAATATTCACTTAGTCCCTGGCACTATTTGGTAATAGGAATACAGGAGTGCATATGGCAGATAAAGTTCTGTTGCTGCCCTTACCAAGTTTCGTGGGGGTGAGATGTGGTGTTAGTAAATGCATACTATTTTGTCTGTATTTAAATCGAGTCCAAATCTCTCGCTCTACAGCCCGCCTTGGGATGTTTCTTATATCCCAAGAAACAGAATATTTTGATGGGATCGCTGATGTTTCAGACTGCAAAAGCAGCTCAGGGCGTTTGCAGTCGTGCAAGTCAACAAGATAACCGTCTGGACCGGAAGCTGGGCTCCTCCCGGTCTCCTAACGCCAAATCCAACACCAAGCTTCTGCAGCTGCCACCTCCCGTAGACTTCGCATTTCTTCCGCACTCTCCTCTCACGACGGGTCTTCTTTGTTGTACTTAATTTCCTACGCAATAAGATTTCAGCATGACCATCAGTCCCCCAAAGACTAATTCCCACAGAGCCGAAGTTCCCACCAAGGGCCGAGGGTTAAGGTTACTAAAATCAGCGTTTCTGAATCCTGTCTCAAGTTGTCTCATCTGGGCTTCCGTAAGAACGGTTTCTTCATAAGAGGGCCTTCAGCGACAGCCAAGCTCGGAAAAGAACGGGAATAAGTTGTCTTTTATATTTCCTCAAATACTGTGAATGGTCTGAGGCGCAGGTCAGGTGTATTTAAAAACCTTTAAACAGTATTCCCCCGCCCCAAAAACTGGCCTTGAAGGAACAAGTGAAACTCATCCTGCTTTTCATGTTTGCTGGGTTTGCCCGTTACACCCCTTCGCCCGCACTTATCTAGACAGGCAGCTCTCGGCCACCCTCCGGGGTCCTGATTTTGAAAAGAGGAGTGGACCAATCAGATGTGGAGCGCTGTTTCGCGCTGCCATTTGAGCCTGGGCTGAAACTGCGGGTGTGACCCCCCCGTGGTGGCTCTGGGTGTCTGCGGAGGAGCTGGGGGCGGAAGCATGAGGCTAACGGCTTGGCTTCAGTGAACGCACCGGGATGTGCAGGCCGGGAGGTAGAGGCAGGCTGATGGGGGAGGGAACGAGCAGCCTGTGAGACGGGGTGACGGCGGCTACCAGCCCGGGCGGGCACCGGGACTGGAAGAGTTGCCTGAGCAGCCGGCTGGTCCGGCGGCCAGGCTAGGGCGGGGGCGAGCGCCCAGTTGAGCCTGCTGGGGCTGGAGGAGCGAGAAGGGTTTTCTTCACATTTCAGAGCGAACCAGACGGGGACAGTAAGGTTTGGAGGAAGGGGGATCGTTGGAAGTAGCAAGAAGTGGAGAGAATCTGGCAATAGACGAGAAACCGAAAGAATCAGAAAGAAGTCTATGTGAGTAGCTGAAAGCATTGGGTGACCAGAAAGAAGGTCGGTGTAAGTGAAGGAAGAGTGAGGTGTGGCTGGATCAAAGGGCTAAGAGAAGCGGGTCTGTGTAAGTGGATGTGAGTGAGGATCAAGGAAAAGCCGTGGAAGTGGCCGGGGGTCGGGGCCGCAGAAGTGCCAGACGGGGCCGGAAAGCAGCCGAGCGGAGTTCAAATTTGAGAGCGTTTGGAAATTGGAAGACTTGGTGGCGAACGAGGGTCAGGACCTGCATCCTGCCTCAGAGAGTTATCGACGTATCCGGAATGTGGGATCAGAGGCTGGTGAGGTTGGCCCTGTTGCAGCATCTGCGGGCCTTCTATGGTATTAAGGTGAAGGGTGTCCGTGGGCAGTGCGATCGCAGGAGACATGAAACAGCAGCCACGGAAATAGGGGTAAGTTCTGTGAAAAGGGATTTAGGTTTAAATTGTGTTAGAGTAACTGAATTTGTCATTTTAGGGTAAAATATTTGGAGTACCTTTTAATGCACTGCCCCATTCTGCTGTACCAGAATATGGACACATTCCAAGGTAAGCAGAGTTTGAAATGAAGAAGGCCGGGTTGTCTAGCCACCTGAAAAAATCTCTCTTTCAGCTTTCTTGTCGATGCTTGCACATCTTTAGAAGACCATATTCATACCGAAGGGCTTTTTCGGAAATCAGGATCTGTGATTCGCCTAAAAGCACTAAAGGTGAGCATATTGTTGAACTATTAATTTTTCATCAAAATACTCAAGATTATTATATTTATTTCAGAATAAAGTGGATCATGGTGAAGGTTGCCTATCTTCTGCACCTCCTTGTGATATTGCGGGACTTCTTAAGCAGTTTTTTAGGGAACTGCCAGAGCCCATTCTCCCAGCTGATTTGCATGAAGCACTTTTGAAAGCTCAACAGTTAGGCACAGAGGAAAAGAATAAAGCTACACTGTTGCTCTCCTGTCTTCTGGCTGACCACACAGTTCATGTATTAAGATACTTCTTTAACTTTCTCAGGAATGTTTCTCTTAGGTAAGTGGTAATTAAAACTCTTGGCAAATAATGCTCCATCTAATAAAGCGTTTATTCACTTAAGATCCAGTGAGAATAAGATGGACAGCAGCAATCTTGCAGTAATATTTGCACCGAATCTTCTTCAGACAAGTGAAGGACATGAAAAGATGTCTTCTAACACAGAAAAGAAGCTACGATTACAGGCTGCAGTAGTACAGACTCTTATCGATTATGCATCAGATATTGGTAAGATGTAGTTGCATTATTAACAGAATTTGTAATTGTCTTACTTGTGAACATTTTCATTTAGGGCGTGTACCAGATTTTATCCTGGAAAAGATACCAGCCATGTTGGGTATTGATGGTCTCTGTGCTACTCCATCACTGGAAGGCTTTGAAGAAGGTGAATATGAAACTCCTGGTGAATATAAGAGAAAGAGAAGACAAAGTGTAGGAGGTAAGTGGCGGTCCCATTTTATGGAGGTACAGGAAGTTGTAATTGCTTATGCCTTGCATTTCAGATTTTGTTAGTGGAGCACTAAATAAATTTAAACCTAACAGAACACCTTCTATTACACCTCAAGAAGAAAGAATTGGTAGGTATTTATTATATGCATTTATTTAAATTAACAAGTTGGTTTTGTTTTGATATTTTTTCAGCCCAGCTATCTGAATCACCAGTGATTCTTACACCAAATGCTAAGCGTACATTGCCAGTAGATTCTTCTCATGGTTTCTCAAGTAAGAAAAGGAAGTCCATCAAGCACAATTTTAACTTTGAGCTGTTGCCAAGTAATCTCTTCAATAGCAGTTCTACACCGGTATCAGGTAGCAAATAGAATTTATATAAATGGATTGTAGTGTGGTATATTACATGTGGTTATTTTTGTAGTTCACATCGATACAAGCTCAGAAGGGTCATCTCAGAGTTCACTCTCTCCTGTACTCATTGGTGGAAACCATTTGATCACTGCAGGTGTGCCAAGGCGAAGTAAAAGAATTGCAGGCAAAAAAGTTTGCAGGTACTTTATCCAGGACATTTTGTTTTCATCGGTAAACTGACATTTTTAATTCCACTTCTTCTAGAGTGGAATCAGGAAAAGCAGGCTGCTTTTCTCCTAAAATCAGCCATAAAGAAAAGGTTCGAAGATCTCTGCGTTTGAAATTCAATCTAGGGAAAAATGGCAGAGAAGTAGTAAGTTTCTTACCATTTTATTGATCTTTATATTCTTAACTAAAACTTTTTTTTTTCTGTACAGAATGGATGTTCTGGTGTCAATAGATATGAAAGTGTTGGTTGGCGACTTGCAAATCAACAAAGTTTAAAAAATCGAATTGAATCTGTAAAAACAGGTTTGCTTTTTAGCCCAGATGTTGATGAAAAGTTACCAAAGAAAGGTACATTTACATACTACTGTTAGAGTTTTACCAAAGGATTAAGCACTGAACTGCTTTATTTTAGGTTCAGAAAAGATCAGTAAGTCTGAGGAAACCTTACTAACTCCAGAGCGACTAGTTGGAACAAATTACCGGATGTCTTGGACAGGACCTAATAATTCAAGTTTTCAAGAAGTAGATGCAAATGAAGCTTCTTCAATGGTGGAAAATCTTGAGGTAGAAAACTCTTTGGAGCCTGATATTATGGTAGAAAAGTCACCTGCTACTTCATGTGAACTCACCCCTTCCAATTTAAACAATAAGCATAATAGCAACATAACAAGTAGCCCTCTTAGCGGGGATGAAAATAACATGACCAAAGAGACTTTGGTGAAAGTTCAAAAAGCGTTTTCTGAATCTGGAAGTAATCTTCACGCATTGATGAATCAGAGGCAGTCATCAGTAACTAATGTGGGGAAAGTAAAATTAACTGAACCATCTTATTTAGAAGATAGCCCAGAGGAAAATCTATTTGAAACTAATGATTTGACTATAGTAGAATCAAAGGAGAAATATGAACACCACACTGGTAAAGGTGAAAAATGTTTTTCAGAGAGGGACTTTTCACCCCTTCAAACTCAAACATTTAATAGAGAAACAACTATAAAATGTTATTCAACTCAGATGAAGATGGAACATGAAAAAGACATTCATTCAAATATGCCAAAAGATTATTTAAGCAAGCAAGAATTCTCCAGTGATGAAGAAATAAAGAAACAGCAGTCCCCAAAGGATAAACTAAATAATAAATTAAAAGAGAATGAGAATATGATGGAAGGTAACTTACCGAAGTGTGCAGCACATAGCAAGGACGAGGCTAGATCCTCTTTCTCACAGCAGAGTACATGTGTTGTAACAAACTTGTCAAAACCTAGGCCTATGAGAATTGCTAAACAGCAGTCATTGGAAACATGTGAGAAAACAGTTTCTGAAAGTTCACAAATGACAGAACATAGAAAGGTTTCTGATCACATACAGTGGTTTAACAAGCTTTCTTTAAATGAACCAAATAGAATAAAAGTCAAGTCACCTCTTAAGTTTCAGCGTACTCCTGTTCGTCAGTCCGTCAGAAGAATTAATTCTTTGTTGGAGTATAGCAGACAACCTACAGGGCATAAGTTGGCGAGTCTTGGTGATACAGCTTCTCCTTTGGTCAAATCAGTGAGCTGTGACGGTGCTCTTTCCTCTTGTATAGAAAGTGCATCAAAAGATTCCTCTGTTTCATGTATCAAATCAGGTCCTAAAGAACAGAAGTCCATGTCATGTGAAGAGTCAAATATTGGTGCAATTTCAAAGTCAAGCATGGAGTTACCCTCGAAATCTTTCTTAAAGATGAGGAAGCACCCAGATTCAGTGAATGCTTCTCTTAGGTCTACTACAGTTTATAAACAGAAGATCTTATCTGATGGCCAAGTTAAGGTTCCCTTGGATGATCTGACTAATCATGATATAGTAAAACCAGTTGTAAATAACAACATGGGCATTTCTTCTGGGATAAATAACAGGGTCCTTAGGAGACCATCAGAAAGAGGAAGGGCCTGGTACAAAGGTTCTCCAAAACATCCTATCGGAAAAACTCAATTACTACCAACAAGTAAACCTGTAGATTTGTAATTGGTAAATGTTATACTTGTCATTAATGTAAATAAAGTGAGTAATTGGTATGACTTGCAGGATGATGTACATGTTAGTTTGTAGCTCAGGATGATTGTTAAGCAATAGATTTGCTCTATTGAAAATGTTTCATTTTTTTCACTGTACAAGCAACTTAGATTTTTATTTGTACAAATTACTTCTTTGTTTTTCTTAATGATGGCAATTTTTAAACTTTAATTTTATTGTGATCTCTTAAAGCAGAGGTTAGACTTTACCTTTCTGACTCTGTCGTCCAGGCTGGAGTGCAGTGGCGCAATCTCACTGCAAGCTCCACTTCCTGGGTTCATGCCATTTTCCTGCCTCAGCCTCCCGAGTAGCTGGGACTACAGGTGCCCGCCACCACGCCCAGCTAATTTTTTGTATTTTTAGTAGAGACGGTTTCACCGTGTTAGCCAGGATGGTCTCGATCTCCTGACGTTGTGATCCGCCCGCCTCAGCCTCCCAAAGTGCTGGGATTACAGGCATGAGCCACCACGCCCGGCTAGACTTTACCTTTCTAAAGAAATTGTTTACTGGATTTATAAGAAGTTAATTTTTGAAAATGACATATTTTTGTGTGATAGAAAGAATGGAGCAAGTTGTGCCTATTTCCTCCAAGTCAGATAAGGTTTCTAAAATAAATAAATTTCTAGCATATAAAGGGTAGAGATAAACTCTGCAAATCTTATGTCTGGAATTATATTAATGTTTATTGTCCTTGCCAAAATTCCTAGAAATTAATTTCCTTCAATAGCATCCTAAAACTCTATTTTTATTTGGGGCAGAGTAATTTCATTTATAGTGCCAGTAGGTGTACCTTGTGTTCACTCGAACTAAGAACAATGGTTAAGGCAGAATAATGACTAAAATATGTTCATATATTATGATGTGGAAATAATTGATAACTTTTAAGCCATACTATGTTTTTAAAGATAATTTGCACAAACACGTTTGTGTCTGTTCTGTCCAATATAGATTTGGCAATTATTTAAAGAGGGATAATCTTGAAAAAAATTAACCAAGGTGATTTCTTATATGTAGATGCTCGATTTTGGAATTTGAAATAGTAGATGCACCTCTTTACCTTTTTTACTTGGATAAAAACCTATGATGATTTTGTCCTGTGTGTAAATGTTATTTATTTAGCATAGACATTAAAGATAACTCTCTGGAAAATGACTTGACTAAGGCTCTCATGAAATTCAAAGTGCCATTTAGAACATGCACCAAATTGTCAAGTAAATCTGTCTAAATTTATATTTTAAATTATTACAAATTACACATCTTTGAGGAAAGAGTATTATGAACAATAGAACATATTCTCTAGGTTGTAGAGGAAGGAATAAGCAGACAGAATCAACCACTAAAGGTAGTTTTTCAGATTGGTTGTTAGAATGTCATGTTTAGATGTTGGAGCAGATTAGAGCAGCATTCATGCCACTCGGAGCAACCAGACTTACAGCATAAGTATGTACGAGGAATTTCAAATCATCAGATGTTTGCTTGGCTAGGTTCTACTTTGTTTATTTGATATCAAATAGGTTTGTAGATGTTTATGGCATTTCTAATTGTAAGTAGAGACAAAATATTCATATAGTCAGATATATGTTGTCTGCTTTAAACAATTTTTAAATTTTAAAAATGCATTAACGTCTTTTTATATCCATCAAGGGAAGGATGAAATGTTGAATTTGAAGACTAATTCAGTAAGAAGTCCTAGGGGTTTAACTGTACATACTACCTGAACTGGCTTTTCTGAGAGATGAATCAATAATGAAACATGTCTGTTTTAAAAACTACCACATGTGACTCCTATTTTTGTTAGCTGAAAGCTGCTATACGGAGTATTACAGGAATGTGAAGGTGACTAGCTTGAAGGTAGGGTAACTAGAGAGCCAGAAAAGTTTTGTTTTAAACTTGATTTAATGCGTTTTTATTTTTTCTTATACAAAATAGAGATAATGTTGCTAACTTCATGGAATATTTGAGGAAATGATATGAAAGTGTCTGGACGTGCAGTAACCTCATGGGTTCTTCTCACTGTCTTATAAATGTAAATAAAGATCTAATATTAATTTGGTTATCTAATAACAACTTAATACATAGA